CCTGCACTATTTAATGTTCATTCTTACAGCAACAAAATATTATTATTTCCTCTTTCAGGTTAGTTATTGCCAGGAAATTGATTTAAAAGTAACCACCTAGTATCACCTAAGTGCTGGCAAAATAGCTCACTCTAGAACACCAAGAAGGATGGTCAGATGGAGACAAAAATGATCAAGGGGCTGAAGAATGGTCCAACCTCTATCTCACTGAGGCAGAAACATGTGATCTCCCAGAGAAGTGTTTAAAAATTTGGTCTAGAATGATATTCCAGTCTAATAAAACATGAGTGTGTGTGGTGGGGCTGCAGATGTAGGGCGGTGGGCCCTGTAGAAACCTTGGCTCTGGCTCAGCTGGAACCAGGGCTGACAAGGTTTAGAAATGCAAGCAGGGCTGGGCTGGGCATGACCAGGCTGGGGCCTCAGGACTTGGGTCTCTGTCTTTCCTGCCCTTTTCTCACAATACTCATTGTCCATCCCAGGTCAAAATGGTTGATAAAAATTGCCATTTATTTTTTTCATTTTTTCCCTTGGTTCACAGAGTACAACTGTTGAGGTATTATACAACAAAAGAACAAACTGATATCTTAGTTATTTTTCTGAACAACGGAGATCCTCTCTTCGACGGGGTGAAGGAGGGGAGAGTGAGAGTCGAGATGTCCCCAGGTCTTATCTCAGTTCGCTGTGGGAGGCGAAGGCACAGAATCATCCAAGGACACCAAGCACCTGAGGACAACCAGAACCTGTGGGTTCTGAAGGAGCAGCCTTCAAAGCTAGTGGCAGAGGGTAGCTCCCCTCCTGCCTGTGGCTTGTGCTGGCCTAGAGAGTATAGGGCAGAAGGATGGCAGATGAGTGACTCCACATCCAGAGCTGCCTCCCTTTAATCCAGGATCCTGTCCTTCCTGTCCTGTAGGAGTGCCTGTTGCCAGTGTGGGGTGAGACAAGTTTGTCCCACAGGGCTGTCTGAGCAGATAAGATTAAGGGCTGGGTCTGTGCTCAATTAACTCCTGTGGGCACGGGGGCTGGGAAGAGCAAAGTCAGCGGTGCCTACAGTCAGCACCATGCTGGGCCTGCCGTGGAAGGGAGGTCTGTCCTGGGCGCTGCTGCTGCTTCTCTTAGGCTCCCAGATCCTGCTGATCTATGCCTGGCATTTCCACGAGCAAAGGGACTGTGATGAACACAATGTCATGGCTCGTTACCTCCCTGCCACAGTGGAGTTTGCTGTCCACACATTCAACCAACAGAGCAAGGACTACTATGCCTACAGACTGGGGCACATCTTGAATTCCTGGAAGGAGCAGGTTGGTGACCACGTACCCTCCTGCCCTGGCATTGTGTTCACATTAATCTCTCTGTGTGCAATAGGTGGAGTCCAAGACTGTATTCTCAATGGAGCTACTGCTGGGGAGAACTAGGTGTGGGAAATTTGAAGACGACATTGACAACTGCCATTTCCAAGAAAGCACAGAGCTGAACAATGTAAGACAGGACACCAGCTTCCCTCCTGGATACCCACTGTCCCTTCCTGTGCTTGTTCTCTCAGACTTTCACCTGCTTCTTCACCATCAGCACCAGGCCCTGGATGACTCAGTTCAGCCTCCTGAACAAGACCTGCTTGGAGGGATTCCACTGAGTGAAACCCACTCACAGGCTTGTCCATGTGCTGCTCCCACATTCCGTGGACATCAGCACTACTCTCCTGAGGACTCTTCAGTGGCTGAGCAGCTTTGGACTTGTTTGTTATCCTATTTTGCATGTGTTTGAGATCTCAGATCAGTGTTTTAGAAAATCCACACATCTTGAGCCTAATCATGTAGTGTAGATCATTAAACATCAGCATTTTAAGAAACTTTGTGTGCTGTAGTTCTCGATAAAAGGGGC